CTAAATTCCAGCTGTGAGTAAAGTAGGCCGTCTCTGAGCCGACCAGCTGTCCCATTCCCCCAGGTCCCAAGGCACCAGCACCGCCACCATCTTGCTCCACACACCCTGGCCCCCTCTTCCCATAGGCAGGCAGAACCTAGCCACGCTCTCCTGAGAAGCCAGCAAAGAGGGCCTCCTCACAGAGGGCTCCAGCAGCTCAAAAAGAAGCTGAGCCCAGCTCTCTCTCCTCCTGGGCCTCCTCTCACCCCAATGAGAATTGCAGAAAAAGGGGTAGAAATTGTTTGGGACTTCCTGCCCTAGGGCTAGAGAAGTTGGGGTTTTACGGGTAAGAGGCAGGAGAATTCCTGCAGTTCCTCTCAGGCCCGGGAGGAATCCATCTGCCTGGGCACATGGTCTCTGGAAGGAACAGAGGGCAAAGACAGAAGGGAATGTTCAGGAAGGTCTCAGAGGCTTTACTAAGGGAGGGGCAGTGAATCTGGGGGGGTCTTCCTACTGTGAAACTGTAGCTGTTCCAAGAGTTAGTGAATGGCCTACATCTCAGAAGAATACACTTAGGGTACTCACACCCTAGCTTGGGTGCCCCCCACCACTGTACCCTCCCTTTTGTGTTGGCCGAGATAGATTTCATCAGGAACCCTAGAGTCTGTCTTTCCATGTCTCTGCCTCTGCCATCTACCTTACACTTCTCTTTCCCTACTTTTCCCTTCTAACCCCACCGGAGAAGCCCTCCCTTCAGTCCACCTCCATCCCTCTGGCTGCAGTGACTTAAGCCCCTTCCTCTTCTGTCCCATCCTATCCCATCACCCCGTCGGAGGACTAGACTCTAGGTCGGACGGGCGGGATTAAGGAGTTTGGGGGAGACGAGGGACGCTTGGAGATCCCTCTAAGTCAGCGGAACGCAGGGCCGGGCTCCAGGGAACTACAGCTCCCAGCATGCCCCGGGGCCCGCAACCGTCCGCCGCCCGGTGCACTGTGGACGATGAGTCAGGGTTAGGGGCGCCAGGACGTGGGCGTGCAGGACGCCAGAGCTGGGTCAGAGCTCGAGCCAGCGGCGCCCGGAGAGATTCGGAGATGCAGGCGGCTCGGATGGCCGCGAGCTTGGGGCGGCAGCTGCTGAGGCTCGGGGGCGGAAGGTCTGTGTGTGACAAGAGGGACGGTGGGCAGCGGCCCTGGGCACCGGGCCGGCACTGAACCCCCACTCCCCACAGCTCGCGGCTCACGGCGCTCCTGGGGCAGCCCCGGCCCGGCCCTGCCCGGCGGCCCTATGCCGGGGGTGCCGCTCAGGTAAGTCACCGCAGCCTTGGCAAGGGGGTGTGTCCCTGAACTTGCTAACCGTCTCTTTTCCCAGCTGGCTCTGGACAAGTCAGATTCCCACCCCTCTGACGCTCTGACCAGGAAAAAACCGGCCAAGGCGGTAGGTAGCCCCGAGGCCAGGTGGACCTTAGCCAGAGCCCTGAAATTTGCCTCTCTCTGCCCAGGAATCTAAGTCCTTTGCTGTGGGAATGTTCAAAGGCCAGCTCACCACAGATCAGGTGTTCCCATACCCGTCCGGTAAGGGAAGGGATAATCAGAGCTGGGTGGGGGGCCTGACCAGCCTGTCCCCCACCCTCTGCAGTGCTCAACGAAGAGCAGACACAGTTTCTTAAAGAGCTGGTGGAGCCTGTGTCCCGTTTCTTCGAGGTAAGGAATGACTCGGGGCTTGGTCCCTGGTGAGCCTGGATGTGGGATCCTGTGCCTTCCCCAGGAAGTGAACGATCCCGCCAAGAATGACGCTCTGGAGATGGTGGAGGAGACCACTTGGCAGGGCCTCAAGGAGCTGGGGGCCTTTGGTCTGCAAGTGCCCAGTGAGCTGGGTGGTGTGGGCCTTTGCAACACCCAGGTGAGGGCGCCCTATCGCCACATCCCAGTATGGTGACAACCCCAGATTCCTGCTTCCCCTCCAGTACGCCCGTTTGGTGGAGATCGTGGGCATGCATGACCTTGGCGTGGGCATTACCCTGGGGGCCCATCAGAGCATCGGTTTCAAAGGCATCCTGCTCTTTGGCACAAAGGCCCAGAAAGAAAAATACCTCCCCAAGCTGGCATCTGGTGAGGCAACCCTAGGAGAGCCAGGGATTGGGAACTTGGGGTAAAGTAGCTCTCTCCCCAACAGGGGAGACTGTGGCCGCTTTCTGTCTAACCGAGCCCTCAAGCGGGTCAGATGCAGCCTCCATCCGAACCTCTGCTGTGCCCAGCCCCTGTGGAAAATACTATACCCTCAATGGAAGCAAGCTTTGGATCAGGCAACCTGCCTCCCATTTCTCCCCTTCTCCTCCTCCACGCCCTGAATATCCCATTCTTCCACAGTAATGGGGGCCTAGCAGACATCTTCACGGTCTTTGCCAAGACACCAGTTACAGATCCAGCCACAGGAGCCGTGAAGGAGAAGATCACAGCTTTTGTGGTGGAGAGGGGCTTCGGGGGCATTACCCAGTGAGTGAATTTGGGTTGGGGGAGCTTAGGACCACCTCTGCTTTCCCACACTGCCCTGACACAGTGGGCCCCCTGAGAAGAAGATGGGCATCAAGGCTTCAAACACAGCAGAGGTGTTCTTTGATGGAGTACGGGTGCCATCGGAGAACGTGCTGGGTGAGGTTGGGAGTGGCTTCAAGGTTGCCATGCACATCCTCAACAATGGAAGGTTTGGCATGGCTGCGGCCCTGGCAGGTACCATGAGAGGCATCATTGCTAAGGCGGTGAGTACCCTGCCCGAGTCCCTAGGTAACCCAACCACAGCGGGATGTGTGGACCCTCTTCCAGGTAGATCATGCCACTAATCGTACCCAGTTTGGGGAGAAAATTCACAACTTTGGGCTGATCCAGGAGAAGCTGGCACGGATGGTTATGCTGCAGTATGTAACTGAGGTGAGGGCCTCCCAAGCCCCTCTCCCTGGAGCTTCCTTCCCATGTCCCAACTATGCAACCTCAGTCCATGGCTTACATGGTGAGTGCTAACATGGACCAGGGAGCCACGGACTTCCAGATAGAGGCCGCCATCAGCAAAATCTTTGGCTCGGTGAGGTCCCAGGCATGCTGGGAGGGAGTCCACAAAACCAGTCTCATCTGTTCTTTGTCCCTAGGAGGCAGCCTGGAAGGTGACAGATGAATGCATCCAAATCATGGGGGGTATGGGCTTCATGAAGGTACAGGACGGTCTTCTGCAGAGCCTCGGCTGACGGGCATATAATTTGTGTGGCCCTGTGCTAGGAACCTGGAGTAGAGCGTGTGCTCCGAGATCTTCGCATCTTCCGGATCTTTGAGGGGACAAATGACATTCTTCGGCTGTTTGTGGCTCTGCAGGGCTGTATGGTAAGACAGAGAATTGGGTGGGGGTAGAGGTGAGTCCTGACTGCTGGACCCTCTTCCCCCATAGGACAAAGGAAAGGAGCTCTCTGGGCTTGGCAGTGCTCTAAAGAATCCCTTTGGGAATGCTGGCCTCCTGCTAGGAGAGGCAGGCAAACAGCTGAGGCGGTAGGCTTAGGGCCAGAGCCAGGGGAGGGCAGAACTAACCAGTCATTCTCCCTCTTCCTCTCAGGCGGGCAGGGCTGGGCAGCGGCCTGAGTCTCAGCGGACTTGTCCACCCGGAGTTGAGTCGGAGTGGCGAGCTGGTAAGTGGCCAGGGGTCCAGGAGAGCCTGCATCTCTGAGCCCCGCACTGTCCCCATCTCTTAAGGCAGTACGGGCTCTGGAGCAGTTTGCCACTGTGGTGGAGGCCAAGCTGATAAAACACAAGAAGGGGATTGTCAGTAAGTGAGCTCTACACCATTCCGCCCCTCCCCCACCCCCACCCCCACCCCACCTACCGGACAGATGAACAGTTTCTGCTGCAGCGGCTGGCAGACGGGGCCATCGACCTCTATGCCATGGTGGTGGTTCTCTCGAGGTGAGGAGGCAGGCAGGGAATGCCTGAGCCGCCAGATTTATTTTCATCTCCTGCTTCCTGCCAGGGCCTCAAGATCCCTGAGTGAGGGCCACCCCACGGCCCAGCATGAGAAAATGCTCTGTGACACCTGGTGTATCGAGGTGAGACTCGGGGCTGCCAAGCTCAGGTGAGGTGCAGGCCCAACCCCTCCTTCCCTCTCCCCAGGCTGCAGCTCGGATCCGAGAGGGCATGGCCGCCCTGCAGTCTGACCCCTGGCAGCAAGAGCTCTACCGCAACTTCAAAAGCATCTCCAAGGCCTTGGTGGAGCGGGGTGGTGTGGTCACCAGCAACCCACTTGGCTTCTGAATACTCCCGGCCAGGGCCTGTCCCAGTTATGTGCCTTCCCTCAAGCCAAAGCCGAAGCCCCTTTCCTTAAGGCCCTGGTTTGTCCCGAAGGGGCCTAGTGTTCCCAGCACTGTGCCTGCTCTCAAGAGCACTTACTGCCTCGCAAATAATAAAAATTTCTAGCCAGTCATGCTTTGCTCCTGTGTGACGGTTCTTTCCCCC